CTAATGAAACAATTTGTTTACCATAAACAAAGTCAAAAGACAAATGATACACTTCTGCAGCATGTATGGCAGACAAAATGTTAGTGTCCCCAGTACATAGAGGGCTCCTTAAAAAATGCTAGTGAGACTACAGTAACCCAGTAGAAAATTGCGGAAAACCTATGATTAGGCAGTTTTCAGAAAAGAAAAATTAAACAGCCAATAAATAGATAAAAGAATGCTCAACCCCACTGGTAGCCAGGAAAGTTCAAATTAAAGTAAGAATCTGAAACCATCTGACACTCACCAGCTTGGCAAAAATAAATACGATGATACTACCTAGTACTAAAGATGTTGTGAAAAAAATGACAACACTTATAAATTGGTGATAGGAATGTTAATTGCTGCAATTTTGGGGCAAGTGAATTGGTATTAACTATTTCAATTGAAGATACAGATCTCTGACATAACTATACCACTTGGAAGACTATTTCATAGAAATAAAAACAGCAACACAAAGATATATATATATATATATATATATACACACATACATACATATATATACAGATGCAGATATAGGTAACATGTATAGATATATGTATACACACATGTACACAAACTGCCATAATAATGTGTATGCATATTGTTCCCATTGTTTTTATTATGGGAATAAAATATAGGAAATAACCTCAATGACTTGGCAGAGGAATATTTTAATAAATAATGATGCATTCACTGTATGAAATATTATGCGGCCAGAAACAGTGTCTCATGCCCATAATCCTGGCACTTTGGGAGGCCAAGGCAGGAGGATTGCTTGATATCAGGAGTTCAAGACCAGTCTGGGCAATATAGATCAGTCTGGGCAACCCTGGCTCTAGAAAAATTAAAAAATTAGCCAGGTGTGGTAGCGGACACCTGTAGTCCCAGCTACTGGGGAGGCTGAAGTGGGAGGATCACTTGAGCCCAGAAGATTGAGGCTGCAGTGAGCCTTTATCACACCACTGCACTCCAGCCTGGGCAACAGAGCAAGACCCTGTCTCAAAAAAAGAAAAAGTGATATTATGCAGCTATGTTAAATTTTTCTTTCCTGTCATTGTATTGGTTCACTAGTTACAACAAGCATATATTATTAATACTTTTGCAATTAAAAAGTCCAATTAAGGCAATTAAAAGGCAAAGAAAAACCTGTCTGCCCAAGTGGAATGGAAATTCTATGAGGCAAGGATCGTGTGCATTTTGCTCACTGCTGTCTCTCAGAAACGGCTAACGCCTCTCTCCATATGGCGACTGCACAGGAGATGCTTGTTGGTGAATGGATGAACATAGCCATGGCTGTGATGCAGGTGAAGTGCTGTTTGGGGAGCAAAGGGAGGTCAGCTGAGGTTCTTGGTCATCAAGTGCCGTGGCTTCTGCTGGTTTCACCAGCTCACCCACTTCTCCTCTTCTCTGATGTTGCTCTGGGGAACTACCCAGTCCCCAGTGCACGTTCTTGTTGGGAGAATTAGTCAAGGTGTCTGCCCTCAGGGGCCAAAGAGTGGGCCCCTGAGCTAAGCCAGGCCAGTTGGGGCCTCTTGCTGAGAATCTGGATTGAAAAGAACCCTGCATAGATGGACTGTGGGAGAGCCGACTCATGCTGGAGGCAGCGCCTGACAACAACAGCCACCAACTCCTGGTGCGTGCCACCCAGGTCCCTGCAGCTGCTTCCTGTTCTTTCCCGGAGAGTTCTCCAGTTTCCTTTTGAGTCTATGAGACCCTCCTCTCATCACCATCCTTCCAATCAATCTTAACCTCCCCGCAACCCCATAATCAAATGGGTTTCTGTTGCTTGTAACCCAACAGCCCTGATAATGTTCAGAGATAACTGGAAAGTCCTTGCACTCTTCCTCTTTCATGACCCTGTAAGCTAGGGTGACCATCAGTCTACAGAGCTCCAGGGCAGCCCTGGCCTACAGCCATTGTCCAGGCCTAATTATTAATATCATCCCTTTAGTCTCCTCGTCTGAATGATCAATTATGTGATCAGCCTACTTATAGCTATCTTTTGGTCTTCCTCACTTTGGCAAAGGATTATCTTCTGTTTTGCTTTATCTGAGCCACTTTCCCAGAACAATAGCAGAGATCTCTCTATTCACCTGCTTACAAAAAAAACAAAAAACAAAACCAAACAAAAAACCCCAGCAACAACAAGATATTCTCTTGATTGATAAATAACCCACATTCGAGGCTTATTCATTATTGTTCCTGTGGCAAAGTATAGATTCTTTAGGCCAATCTCCTCCATAATATTTTGAAAAGTATGGAAAATGTCACCTTTACCTCTTTTGTCTTCTAGGTTGCTTGTCTTTTCTCTCCTGCGTAATTTCCACTTTCATTCATGATAATGTCGAACACGGTGAGTAGATCAGTTTCTCAAGAAGGTAGGTGTCCTGCCATCATCATCTCATTTCCTTTACTAGCTCAATCACCTAAGAAGACCAAAGAAAAATCCCCTGCAAAGAGGATCATCATTTCCTTGAAGATCAATGACCCACTGGTCACTAAAGTCGGTATGTATATACCCGTCTATATTCTGAGAATGCACAGATGGCTCGCTTGGCTGTGCCTCCCCAGCCTTCGCCACGGCCCTGAAGAACCTCTACATGAGTGAGGTGGAGATTAACTTGGAAGACCTACTGGGAGTGCTGGCTTCCGCCCACATCCTCCAGTTCAGTGGCCTGTTTCAAAGGTAAGGAAACAAGGCTGACTTTGGGCAGGGCCTTCCTCCAGAAACTGCAGTTCTCTCTCTCCAGGTGCGTGGATGTGATGATAGCCAGACTCAAGCCAAGCACCATCAAGAAATTCTACGAGGCCGGCTGCAAGGTGAGAACAACCCAGACGGGGCACATCGCCCCTTCCTTCATCAACTGGCTTTTTTTTGTCTTAGTACAAGGAAGAGCAGCTCACCACCGGCTGCGAGAAGTGGCTGGAAATGAACTTGGTTCCTCTAGGGGGGACGCAGATCCACCTCCACAAAATCCCACAGGACCTGCTCCACAAAGTGCTGAAGTCCCCCAGGTCAGAGCTGGCTCCCAGGGTGCGGCCCCTGAAAATTTCTTCTCAATCTTTTTATTTTGGCCAGGTTATTTACCTTTAGTGAATTCCATCTTCTGAAAACAATGCTTTTGTGGGTCTTCTTGCAACTGAACTACAAGATTCAGGCAATTCCGACTTATGAAACCGTGATGACATTTTTTAAGAGGTAATATAACTTAGTGTTGATTGATGAAATACGGTCTGTTATTCTTCTTTATGCCTCTGCTAAGCTTTCCTGAGAACTGTTGCTTTCTGGACCGGGACATAGGACGGAGCTTGAGGCCGCTCTTCCTCTGCTTGCGTCTGCACGGCATCACCAAAGGTAAGCCCCAGTCCAGGCGAGCGCATCCACGGCTAAAAAACATTCTCTTTGCGTTTCTTCCCAGGCAAGGATCTGGAGGTGCTGCGGCACCTTAACTTCTTCCCAGAGTCATGGCTCGACCAGGTTACAGTCAACCATTACCACGCAGTGAGTTGCCTGCTCTGCAAGGACACAGTTGTACCGTGGTCAGCTGTGTGCATTTTCCTTTCAGCTGGAGAATGGGGGCGACATGGTCCACCTGAAAGATCTTAACACCCAGGCTGTGAGATTTGGGCTGCTCTTTAACCAGGTACTGAGAACTGTACCCGAACAAGGGGAAGACTTCACTTTGTTGTTTCTCTTTCCCAATTTAGGAGAATACAACTTATTCGAAAACGATTGCTCTATATGGATTCTTCTTTAAGATAAAGGGACTCAAACATGATACTACCTCTTATAGTTTTTACATGCAGGTAAGGATAGAGTGCATGAAAGTTATGTCTCTGTTCCACCTAAGGTGAATCACTCTCTTTGCAGAGAATAAAGCACACAGACCTGGAATCTCCCTCTGCGGTCTACGAGCACAACCACGTCAGCCTGCGAGCGGCACGCCTGGTGAAGTATGAGATCAGAGCAGAGGCCCTGGTTGACGGCAAGTGGCAGGAGTTCAGGACAAACCAGATCAAGCAGAAGTTTGGGTTGACCACGTCATCCTGCAAAAGCCATGCAAGTGTTCACGTTGTCTTTTCCTTTATTTCTCACATTCACTTTGTTTTTTTTCATGTTTTAGACCTTGAAAATCCAAACTGTGGGCATCCCAATCTATGTAAGTTTTGCATTCATCTTCCCAGCATCTTGACAGTTTCCAGAAGAATCTATGGGATTTTCCCCCCACTGGTCTGCATAAAAGAAAATAAAATGACATAAAAGGGAGCACTCAAGCATTCCGTTGCCTTTCCTAGTTC